AACATATACATATGAGTGTGTGTACACACACACACACGCATATAACTTTTTAAAATTCAGAAGTTGAAAGGTCCAGAACGATAGTAAGAAACTAACGTAGAATAGCCACAGGTGATTAATAACACGTTTCATGAAAGGCACATGGAAATAAATGGCAACAAAAGCTACTTTCATGGTAATCTCACATCCCACGAATACTGAAATGAAAATCGCCGCGGCAATGGACTGTGGTTCAGGTGGAACACGTTCTCGTTCGCTAAGGAGATTGATGCTTTTCATCTAAAAGCAGCGCTCATGGCGAAGAGGCTTAAGGCCACAAAACCGTGGGACAGCAGGAGGAAGAGAAGCCAGGTATCTCCACTCCAGCTGCCCTGCCTCAGACTCCTCAGTTTCGCACGTGAGGATCGTCTTGCAGGCACTGACTGGAGATGGAATCCTAAAGCATAGGTGAAGCGGAAATCCTCCTTCAGGGAGAGCCCACTGAGGAAGCCAGCGGCTAGCACGAGGCAGGACAGGATACCTCCCTCTTCGCCCACGGCGGCCTCTCTGTCATAGTAGCCACCGTTCTGCCACTCATGCAGCTTTCTAAGACACCTCTCGGTTCCCCAGCGCTTTCAGTGGGGCGGCCGGCCATTCCCGAGGGTTGCAAGAGGAGGCCCGGGGTGCTGAGCCAGCCTCGCTGCCCCCGCGTAGAAAGCCGGCCCGCCGGCGAGAGCCAGCCTAAGGCGCGGACAACCAACGAGGTGTCAGGCTCGGCAGGGGATTGCTTCTGTCTGGGGCCCGGCCGAGGTTGCGTTCGTGCCTCGCGCGCACACGCTCCGCGTTCACTCAGCCAATCCGGTGCTACTCGCGCGCCCAGGAGCGATCCGCGGTCCTACTCAGGCTGGGCCGGCTCCTTCCCGCTCCCAATACTCAGCACCCGAGCTCTCACTCCTCCCCTCACTCTCCACGAGTTCCACGCCTAGGGGTGTAGCTCCGCCCTTGTCCCCGAGTCCGCCCCCGCAACCTCCAGAGCGTGTGCTATCCTTTCCTCTCAGTCCTGCCATCTAGCTGCCTTGGGTCTCGCGCTCCGCAGAGCGTTCCGACACTCTCCGGCCTCGTTCTGCCGCCTCCGCGCGCTCTCCCCGTGCGGCCACCGCGCCCCCCAAGCTTGCCTCCTTCTTGCCGGACTTGGGGCCGCGCGCCCTGACTCCTTCCCCTCCCGCGGACCCGCGCACTCCCGGCGCGGCCTCTCCCCCACGCAGGCCACCGTGCACTCTGTGGCCTCCCCCTCCTTCCCCGCTCTCCTCGCGCTTCTCTGGCTCCCTAGCTGTCGCGCTCTCCTCGGCGAGCGCGCTCCCGGCCCGCGCGCTCCGGGCTCCGGTTTCTCCCGGCTCCTGTCAGTGCGGTGACTGCGCTGGGAAACATGGCGACCGAGGGAATGATCCTTACTAACCACGACCATCAAATCCGTGTCGGAGTCCTTACAGGTAACCGGGGGAGGAGGTCTGGGACCTATGAGAATTTTTTTTTCTTTTCCCCATTTCTATTTAGTGAGTGATAGTTGCTTCAGGAATCTTGCAGAAGACCGCAGTGGGATAAATCTCAAAGATCTCGTACAAGATCCTTCTTTGTGAGTATTGTGCTTTCAGTATTAAGTATAAAGTTTTGAGAATATTTTCTTCTCCTAATTTCAGGTTGGGTGGGACTATATCAGCATACAAGATAGTACCAGATGAAATAGAAGAAATCAAGGTATAGTATGGCATTTTTCACCTCTACAAACACTGCACATGACTATACTATTGTTTTCTTTCAGGAAACCCTGATAGATTGGTGTGATGAAAAGGAACTTAATTTGATATTAACAACTGGAGGAACAGGATTTGCACCACGAGATGTCACTCCAGAGGTGAGATAGTACATGCCTTTTCATATTCAAGGAATCCCTTTTCTCTTCTGTTTTTCTGCTGCAGAAATTCCCAACATTCCCATTTTGTGGGCTCCAGAAAGGGGTAAGCGAAGACTTCAATCCCAGCCAATCATTCACTCAGTCTGCTATTTAATCTTTAATTACAGGCCACAAAAGAAGTAATAGAACGGGAAGCACCAGGGATGGCCCTGGCAATGCTGATGGGATCACTTAATGTTACACCTCTGGGCATGCTCTCTAGGTAAGAAAGTCACCAACATGTTGCAAACCATTTTAGTGTTCATCTACTTTCTCTTTTCTTTCAGGCCTGTATGTGGAATCAGAGGGAAAACGCTCATAATTAACCTGCCAGGTAGCAAGAAAGGATCTCAGGTAAATCACCTGGACATATTAATGGTTTAGTGTCTTAATTTTTTTTTCTTTCTCTTGCATACAGGAATGCTTTCAATTCATACTGCCAGCTCTACCTCATGCCATTGACCTTTTACGTGATGCCATTGTAAAAGTAAAGGAGGTGCATGATGAACTTGAAGATTTGCCTTCCCCACCTCCCCCTCTTTCCCCTCCTCCTACTACCAGCCCCCATAAACAGACAGAAGACAAAGGAGTTCAATGTGAGGAAGAGGAAGAAGAGAAGAAAGACAGTGGTGTTGCTTCAACAGAAGATAGTTCCTCATCACATATAACTGCAGCAGCCATTGCTGCCAAGGTAAGCCTGATGAGAGTTACTCAGAGGCCTAATATATTCATAGTTGTTATGTGTTGTGCATTAGAAGCATCCATTCTACACCAGTCCTGCTGTTGTCATGGCACACGGTGAACAGCCCATCCCTGGTCTCATCAATTATTCCCATCATTCAACAGATGAACGGGTAAGACAAGAGGCTTTTGCATTAATGGTTTTAATATTAAACCATAGTTGTTCCCCTTGTTCAGATTCCAGACTCCATCATTTCTCGTGGTGTTCAGGTGCTCCCACGAGACACAGCCTCCCTCAGCACTACTCCTTCAGAATCGCCTCGTGCTCAGGCTACATCTCGCCTCTCTACAGCTTCCTGCCCAACACCAAAAGTAAGTATGGTTCCTTCGCATCTTACACCTGCCTGTCTTTCTTACCCATCTTCCCTCATTGTAGCAAATTAGACGGCCGGATGAAAGCAAAGGAGTTGCTAGTAGAGTTGGATCCCTCAAAGTAAATATGTTTCTAACATTTTTTGGCAAGATTTTTCAATTCATTTTCTGATGTTTACATGTAGCTCCATCGAAAGCTGGAGGAGCTCAGAGATCACCTAGAAGGCAATGTGAAAGGATACTCTCTCAGAGTAAATGTACGATTTCACTTGGTGATTTTTTTTTCCCTCCTAAATTACTGAGTTTATGCTCTTTCTACAGGTCCAGTCCAGGTGCAGCAGCAAGGAGAACATTCTCAGAGCCAGTAAGTATTTTACCATTTCTGGTGGGCTGCTGTCATATTCTTAGTTAATTATCTTACTGTTTAGGTCACAGTGCTGTCGATATCACCAAGGTGGCTAGAAGACATCGCATGTCTCCTTTTCCTCTGACATCTATGGACAAAGCCTTTATCACAGTCCTGGAGATGACTCCGGTGCTTGGGACAGAAATCATCAATTACCGAGGTACTATTATATTTGACCATTGCCCTTTCTTTATTTACATTTTCCTTCTTTTCTCTTCCTTCAGATGGAATGGGGCGAGTCCTTGCTCAAGATGTATATGCAAAAGACAATTTACCCCCCTTCCCAGCATCAGTAAAAGATGGCTATGCTGTCCGAGGTAAATATTTTGGTTTTCTTAAACATAATCAGATGTTTGTTCTTGGCTCTGTTCCATCTCACAGCTGCTGATGGCCCAGGAGATCGTTTCATCATTGGGGAATCCCAAGCTGGTGAACAGGTGAGATTGATAGGCCTGAAAGGCACTGAAGAACATCAACTGTCTTTTTCATCTTTATTTCCAGCCAACTCAGACAGTAATGCCAGGACAAGTCATGCGGGTTACAACAGGTGCTCCAATACCCTGCGGTGCTGATGCAGTAGTACAAGTGGAAGATACCGAACTTATCAGGGAATCAGATGATGTACGTCATCACCAAGTCTTACTGTGCTGTTGGTTTGAAATTACATGACCGGCTGTTATTATAGGGCACTGAAGAACTTGAAGTGCGAATTCTGGTGCAAGCTCGGCCAGGCCAAGATATCAGGTAACTTCAAAACACATAGAATATATAGCCTACACACTGCTTATGGTTCTGCTTTGACTTTCAGACCCATCGGCCATGACATTAAAAGAGGGGAATGTGTTTTGGCCAAAGGAACCCACATGGGCCCCTCAGAGATTGGTCTTCTGGCAACTGTAGGTGTCACAGAGGTTGAAGTTAATAAGTTTCCAGTGGTTGCAGTCATGTCAACAGGGAATGAGGTATTAAAAATAAAAATGGAGGGAGTGGGGAGGAATAATTTGTGGTGGTTTTTTGGCTTTGTAGCTGCTAAATCCTGAAGATGACCTCTTACCAGGGAAGATTCGAGACAGCAATCGTTCAACTCTTCTAGCAACAATTCAGGAACATGGTTACCCCACGATCAACTTGGGTATTGTAGGAGACAAGTAAGTATTTGATGTCATTCTGAAAAGTTTGTGTGTTAATTTCTTTGTCTTTATTTTTTTCCAGCCCAGATGACTTACTCAATGCCTTGAATGAGGGTATCAGTCGTGCTGATGTCATCATCACATCAGGGGGTGTATCCATGGGGGAAAAGGTATGAAAGATAGGGCTCGTGAAAATGTATCTGAAAGTAAAGTGATTATTTTTAATGTTTGCAGGACTATCTCAAGCAGGTGCTGGACATTGATCTTCATGCTCAGATCCATTTTGGCAGGGTTTTTATGAAACCAGGGTATGAAAATCATCTTGTTATCTCATATATGGATCACTAACAAGTGACTCTTTTTTTCTTCTAGCTTGCCAACAACATTTGCAACTTTGGATATTGATGGTGTAAGAAAAATAATCTTTGCACTACCTGGTAAGAATAACAAATTGTTTCCTTTCCTTTTTGTATTATAAATAACTGCTTGGTTGACTTTCAGGGAATCCTGTATCGGCTGTGGTCACCTGCAATCTCTTTGTTGTGCCTGCACTGAGGAAAATGCAGGGCATCTTGGATCCTCGGCCAACCATCATCAAAGCAAGGGTAATGCTTTCTAATGACCAGAAACCAAAATGAAGTTTGTTTTCTTTTCTACTTTATTCTGTAGTTATCATGTGATGTAAAACTTGATCCTCGTCCAGAATACCATCGGTGTATACTAACTTGGCATCACCAAGAACCACTACCTTGGGCACAGAGTACAGGTTAGTCATTCACATCTACAGATATTCCTAGATATGCTGCTGTAATAAGAGTATTTCTTTCTAGGTAATCAAATGAGCAGCCGTCTGATGAGCATGCGCAGTGCCAATGGATTGTTGATGCTACCTCCAAAGACAGAACAGTACGTGGAGCTCCACAAAGGCGAGGTGGTGGATGTCATGGTCATTGGACGGCTATGATGGTCACCAGCAGGAGAAAGCTTTGATGCATGTCCACATATCATTGACTGTATCCTGTAATATGCAACGGCACAGCTAGTTTTCCCGATTTGGATAAAAGTTGATCTGTATAGTCAACATCTTGAACTATATTTCAAATGAATTTAAATATCTTTTAAAGAAAAAAACACCTAAAAATAAATCTTAACAGAAAATTCTGTTCTGATTATATCAAGGCAAATTTTTCCTTTCTTGCAAATTGCTTTGTGTGTTCAATGCTAGGTCTGATAGCGATAGCTTTTAGTAGACAGCGGTAGGTGCCTGCAGAACTTGTGTTTTTCTCATCTTTAAAATACAACTACTTATGCTCTTAAATCAAGGCTGTCTGCTTATTTATACTAGCGTAGGCAACACTTGGATTTCCCTTCTTAGTATGCTTCATAACTGCTTTACAGAGAGCTTTTGCTTGTTCTTTCTCATGTATCTCGTGTTTATGTGCACAGTGCCAAAAGAAGACTGACTGGGTGGAGGCTCTGCCTTGCCTCAAGAACCATCCCCTGCAGAGCATCCAGGGAGGTTTCTCGCCCCAATAGCCTCACGGCACAGTACTCTTGGGCAGTAACTGGACACCTTTTATTTGAAGAAACAAACTGAAGAAAAAATGCTTCCTTAAGTGCTGACAGCCTTTTTAACCAATACATTTAAAATTGTACAGAACAAAAAAATAAAATCAAAGACTGATCTTGTACAGATATTAGTGTTACCAGCATTCATGTGGAAATCAAGAGCAAAGACAAAATAATGTTAAACAATTCTGTACCATAACATTTTCTGTAATGATACTGAAACTTAATGAATAAAAAAATTCCTTGATCATTATTTAAAAATGTAATGTGTTGGCCTCGTTATTTAAAGAGAG